GGATTCCCTTTTGCTCTTTGCTGGTTGAACCATTCCAGCATTGCCCTGTCCAATTCCTCATACATGGATGGCTTCATAGATTTCCTCTTGGCCAAAAGACTTGTGGAATCAGAACTGCTTGCATAAGTTATAATCTTTTCCTTATTTTTTCTTATATCCCGAACTGTTGTTTCACCAATTCCATAAATCACTGCCAGTTGTTTGGAAGAACCTCCGTCTTCAAGTTTCTTTATTATATCAAGCTTATCTTTAATAGTCAACACCACACGCTTCCGTTTCCCTGACATAGCGAGGTTCTGGGACTCACCCCACACTCACAATGTAGCAATCCACAAAATCCTTCCTTCTCTTACACAGGCTCACTTCAACAGTCTTAACACACTCAGTCTTTCATCCTTACCAGCAACCTGGTGGCCCTGATCCCCTCCCGGGCTGGGGTTGGCTGGCAAATAGACTGCAGAAGAAGGTGAAAGAGGAGGAAGTTTGAGAGAACAGGCCTTTCTTTAACTTATACGGGCAGTAGCGGAGGCCCCATGTCACCGCGGATAATCCGGATTAAAAGCATGTGTTTTATTACCCCAGCAGCCGTGAGAAAGACTATACCCCCATTGTGGCCACGAACCTCCTGCACGTCCAGATCCCGGGTAACCGCGCGTCACTAACCCCTGCCACACCCCAAAGTTACGACAGAGAGCCGAAGAGCCTAGGAGTCAAGGACTGGCACCCTTCCTCAGGGGAACGGATATATTAGATTCCTTCCCCAGCAGCAGGGCCCTCCCGCCGCGCAGCCCCAGTTTCCCGCGCCAGCTTTAGCCGGGACAGTCCTCCCAGTCCCTCAAAACCCGCCAGGCCCCTCTCCCCACCTCTCTTGCAACCAGGACCCGCACAGCTCCCTGACTATCGCGCGGCAGTCGCTCCGCCCCTAGCCACGCTCCCGGAAGATGATCCCTCCCGCCGCCTGGCCCCACCCCTCGCCCCACCCAGAGGCGGGACTTCCCTTGGTCCCCGGAAGGGGGGGAGGAGCATCGCTTGTCCTGAGCTGGTTGCCGGGGCAGGGGCGGAGGCGGAGGCAGAGGTGGAGGCGCTTTGAAAGGTGAGAGCGCGAGGGCGGTGCGGGGCTGTCTCCCGGCTGGGACTCGCTCGCGCTCCCGGTGCTAATGGTTTATGAGAGGGGCGGGGGAAGCCGTGCCTCCTCGCGGACTAAGAGAAAAATTCCCGCGGGCGCTCTTTGGGTGGGCCGGAGAACGCCCCTCAGCCCTTTGCGCCTCTAACCCTCCTCAGCTGAGCTGCAGTGGGCGCGGTGCCCGTTATTTCCGCCTTGGGGAGGTGCTTGGAACTGATGTAGGGAGCTCGGTTGGTGATTTCTCGGGTTTCTGGCCTTTCCAGACCCTTGTAATTGTTTTCTCGGTGCAGAGCTCTTTTGGGGTCTGGGGGTTTCCGTCGTCCTGCGCGCGTCATCGCGAAGCTTGGCCTGAGGGTCCGGTTTCCTAGCTACTGTGCCCCTCCCTCCTGGAGGCAGAGTGACGGACTAGTGGGCTAGCGGGCGCTGGGTTCCTGCGTCCCGCCAAAGAGGTTTGTAATCATGAAAGTCACCCTTCCGGGTGTTAATTCCTGAGAGGATCTATTCCACTGTCTACCACTCATTCCTGCTGCATTAACCTTCATTGTTAACGGATTTTAATGAATAATATAGTTATCCCGGATACCATGCTGGCAGGATCCACTTTGCGAAATTGTGGACTGTTGGACTGTGATTCTAAGTGGGGGAAATAGGCTTTCCTCTCTTTATGTTTATTTTCTTATATCCTATTTCTGTCATGTTCTGTCTTGTTTTCCTGCCAATAGAAGAACTATGATAAATTTATTCATAGCAGTGTGATAAGAACTTGATCTTAATCATACACTGTAGCCCTCAAATCGTGTATTATGCTGGCTTGTTTTTGGTGTCCCTAGTAATTTCATCAGATTGTGAGCTCCTTGGGAGCAGAGACCATGTTTATTTGAAATGGTGGCAGCACAGTTCCTAGCAGGTGCTTGCATTTTGGTAGATATTCAATAATTATTTTTCGGCTTATTAATCTTTGCTCTCCAAACTGCCATATAAAAGAAAACATCGAAGAGGAGTGATGTTTTACACCCAAGAATGGATCCCTCCTGGTAGAATTTCAAATAATGACCTGGGGTTCCACTGCCTTTCAAATCTGTAAAGTGTTAACTACCACCTGCATTGTTTATACAGCAAGTAGGTGATTTCTAGAATGAATCTTTTCTTGAGTATGAATTAACCTCAAAGTTTAGAAGGAACTATATTTCTTCTGATGAGAAAGTCAAATGGCATCATCAAAGTACTTTTAGCTATAGAGTTACTGTGTTAGAGAAAGAACACAAGCAATATGGATTATTGTCTTTAATATATATTCTTTGGCAGATAACATAGCTATGTATGTGCATCTTATATTAACCATGAAACACAAAGATGTGATAGTATTGATCATCTTCATTCACTTATTTAATGCTTTCTGTTTGGAGTCTCTGTTTTTCTCTTTGCTTAAAGGTAAGGTATCATTACAGAAGCTCGATAAAATTCTCATTTCAGGAAATTAAGTGTATATTCAACATATACAGAAGTAACATTCATTTGCATGGATTCTCTTTTGAGTAGATTCTGAAGACCAAGAGGTATCTTACCCATCAAACTAGCTTTCCTTCACATTTCTCTTCCGAGGTTCACTCACCTTTTCCCTCCGTTATCATTCTTCCCTTCCCAGCTAATATAGTAAAGCTACCTACAATTTAAAAAGAAGAGCCAAACATATTCAAAGTGTCTTTCCTTTTCAGTAACAGAATTTTTTACCTTACTGATATAAATGGTCATTTTGAAATATGAGAGACCCTGGCAATTTGGCAGTTGGTCCAATGAAACCTGATTTATTTTGTTTAAATAAAAGATGCTGCCTCAGGCATTCAAATTCTGCAGTTTTCCAAAATATGTTTCTCATCAGAGACTGCCTTTCTTTGAAATTTTACTTTTGGGCTCACTGGGGACTCCTTTAAATTTTGCAATTGGTGTTATTAATAAGATGATAAGAGGGAAGTCTGCAAATACTCTTTTCTTGCCTGGTGGATAATAATTTACAGAAGTTTCTGGCCTAACTCGTGCAGTAAAATTCGGTTACATAATTTTTTAAAAAAGCATATTTGTAAACTCTAAACCATTTTAATCGTTATTTTTCTGAAACTAAAATACAGCATGAATGAGAGATAAAAATAATGATTTTTAAAGGCTTAATTTTTACTATCTTGTACAAATGTGATATTGGCAGCCGTCATTGTGTGGCACTGGACGGGGAATCAAGAGACCCGGTTTCTAATCCCTGCTCTGTCACTAACAAGCTGCGTGATCTTCGGTAAGTCATTTAAACTCTATGTCCTTGGCTTTGATATTTACACATAAAAATAGATATCTTCCTTCTAGGATCATTGTCAGGATTTAAAAATCAATGTGAAAATGCACTAAAAACTTAAAGTTTCTTTTATGGCTTAACTGTGCAGTCATAAGTTTTTAATAGTGTGATTCTTAATCATTTCCACCATTGTCATAGGAATCACCTGTTTCATGATAAATAACTGACATTCTGGGCATGTTATAGTTTTGTAAGATAATCATCTAGTGTATATGAATTTGCTTTTGGGTACTAATAAAAATCATCGTTAACTTTAATGTTCTTTACTGTCCATATTTGCTTTAGTGTATCTACTGCAACCATATTTGTCATTGTTTTCATAAATGTTTTTTCATTATTTCTCCCAATTCAAACAGGTTTATTAGAAAGCCATGCTTTGTTATTACAATGTGATATACTACACGTGCACATATGCACACTTAGCTTACGCAAATTTATGTGTTTACAAATACTTTTTTGTACTATACAGCTTAAAAATGTAAGATGCCTAGTTCGTGTGGTGCTAAACCAAAGAAACAGTAAGCTGCTTAAAACCTGGAGGAGAAACTGGGTGGACGTATTGTAACGCAGTATAGTGTACACAAAACCATACTTTAATATAGAGATTTTTTTAAAGGGTAATTTTGACTACACACAATTTTCATCTTTGCTGATTTTAATATAAGCCTTTTGTAAGATGCAACCCAAGGGTAATTTCAAATAGCAGACTGCCCTGTTGACCAGAATTTGTTAGATTGCTATTACAATGCTGATTATATTTTATAGCAATTACTGACATAAGGTTATACTTTGGGCAATGGCTCATGCCTGTAATCCCAGCACTGAGGCCAAGGTGGGAGGATCACTTGAGGTCAGGAGATCAGGACATAGTGAGACCTCCATCTCTACAAAAAATTTAAAAATCGAAACATATCGCTTGAGCCCCAGGAGTTCAAGGCTGTAGTAATCTATGATCATGCCACTGCACTCCAGCCTGGACAACAGGACAAGACCTATCTCTTAAAAAAATAAAAGTTATATTTCATCCTACACGCTATAATTTCTGCTGTATAATTTTGGCAGCCCCCGTTCTGATTTTACATGAGGTGTTAACCATTATACAGAAAGTCTTATTGCCGTATAAACATACCAGAATTTGTACAATTAAATGAGCTGTATCCTCTCTTCCACAATCTATAGGAAAAAAGTAATCCTCTTGGAAAGCTGGAAACATAGTCCGGTAAGATTCCCATTGCTCAAAAAATTTTTGGCAAAATGAAGTGTGATTATTTTCATATTTTTAGATTTTTTATAGTGTGTGGTTTATAGAAAGACTCCAGGAATATTCTGTGCTGTGGTGGAAATATTGGAATAATCAGCCTCATAAGGTGATTTCTTTGGTGGGGATAGCTGTCAGTTCACTGTTATATTCCTAACAACTTTATTTTATAGAAGCTTAAGTGAAAATGATACATGTTAGAAGACATGAAACAAGGAGAAATTCTAAGAGTCACGTGCCTGAGCAGAAATCTCGAGTTGATTGGAGGCGAACTAAAAGAAGTAGTATCTCACAATTACTTGATAGTGATGAAGAGCTTGATAGTGAAGAATTTGATAGTGATGAAGAGCTTGATAGTGATGAAAGTTTTGAAAATGATGAAGAGCTTGATAGTAACAAGGGACCTGATTGTAATAAAACACCAGGAAGTGAAAGAGAGCTCAACTTAAGTAAAATTCAAAGTGAAGGAAATGACAGTAAGTGTCTCATTAACTCTGGCAACGGTTCAACATATGAAGAAGAAACGAACAAAATCAAACATAGGAATATTGACTTACAAGATCAGGAAAAACATTTAAGTCAAGAGGATAATGATCTCAACAAACAAACTGGACAAATAATAGAGGATGATCAGGAAAAACATTTAAGTCAAGAGGATAATGATCTCAACAAACAAACTGGACAAATAATAGAGGATGATTTAGAAGAAGAAGACATCAAGCGAGGAAAAAGAAAAAGGCTATCCTCTGTGATGTGTGACAGTGATGAGAGTGATGACAGCGATATCCTAGTTAGAAAAGTAGGTGTTAAACGTCCCCGTAGAGTGGTTGAAGATGAAGGTTCTTCAGTGGAAATGGAGCAAAAGACTCCTGAAAAAACATTAGCTGCACAAAAGCGAGAAAAACTTCAGAAGCTCAAAGAACTCTCAAAACAAAGATCTCGTCAGAGACGCAGTAGTGGTAGAGATTTTGAGGTGTGTTATATTTTGTTGGATTTGTTATTGTTATTTACTGAAGCATTTATTTTAATTTAATTAGGACTCTGAAAAGGAATCTTGCCCAAGCAGTGATGAAGTTGATGAGGAGGAAGAAGAGGATAATTATGAATCTGATGAAGATGGAGATGATTATATTATCGATGACTTTGTAGTGCAAGATGAGGAGGGTGATGAAGAGAATAAAAACCAACAAGGAGAAAAATTGACTACATCACAACTGAAATTAGTAAAACAGAATTCTCTTTGTAAGTTCAATATTAAGAAAATGTTTCATGAACTGTTCTAATATTTATTTGAAATTAATTTCAGATTCTTTTAGTGACCACTATACTCATTTTGAAAGAGTTGTGAAGGCTCTTCTGATCAACGCTTTAGATGAATCTTTTCTGGGAACATTATATGGTAAGTTAATACTATGAATGAAACAATTGGTTATGATTTTTTTTGTTGTTTATCCCCTGAACAGATGGCACAAGGCAAAAATCATATGCAAAAGATATGCTAACATCTCTTCATTATTTGGATAACCGCTTTGTTCAGCCTCGTCTAGAGAGCTTGGTATCTAGAAGTCGTTGGAAAGAGCAATATAAGGTACACAGTTTGTTTTTGAATCTCTGCTTGGGTTTAAACTTTTTTTTATATTTTTTGTTTTCAGGAGCGAGTAGAAAATTATTCTAATGTAAGTATTCATTTGAAGAATCCTGAAAACTGTTCCTGCCAGGCTTGTGGACTGCATCGCTACTGTAAATATTCAGTGCATTTATCAGGAGAGTTGTATAACACCAGGACCATGCAAATAGATAATTTCATGTCACATGATAAACAGGTATTTTCTTCCCTCTAATCTTAATTTTCAGTTGTCAGATAACAATCTTTATTTCTTGATTTAGGTGTTCACTGTTGGCAGAATTTGTGCCAGCCGTACCAGAATTTATCATAAACTGAAACATTTTAAATTCAAACTATACCAGGAATGTTGCACCATTGCAATGACAGAAGAAGTTGAAGATGAACAAGTTAAAGAAACAGTGGAAAGAATTTTCAGGCGGTCAAAAGAAAATGGCTGGATTAAGGAGGTAAGGTGAATATATGAGAATCTTATCATGTATCACCTCTGCTTGTCTGCTTCCTATTCTTTAGAACAGTTCTTGTGACCTGAGAGTGAAGAAGCACCTGGTGCCAGTCTGAGGAAAGGATCTCGGCTGCCAGTTCTAATACACCCACATCCTCTTCTTGAGGACATGGGACTGAGCAGTGAGCACTGTAACTGAAGATCGAGGGGAATGCAGAGGTTTCAGACCACAGCACTGATTTTGATTCCCCCATATCCTATTGATCACTAAATTTGATAACAGGAGTAAAGTGGGGGTTTTGAAGAGTGCACTGGATTCCCGAAGATCTGCTGGCAGCTTACAAGCTCTGGTCTGCTCACAGAGCTTTTAGAATTGTTTATGGTATATGGAAAGAATGCTAATACGACTGCAGTCTTCTAAAACAAGTCTAGTTACATGAATGTATAAGAGAGAACAAATAGTAGATTTTCAGGCAACTCTTATCAACATTTAATCTTTTAAAGAAAAGAAAAAAGCCTAACTTGAGATCCATTGCCTGGACTATATCATAGGGAAATTTGTAAAAGAGGAATATAAAAAATAAGGCAAGAGAGCTTAGGCAGATGGAAAGAAAACAAAACAGAAACTTTTTTAGCACATGTCATATTTAGTGGAGGTCTCCCAGTCTAGATAATGACATCATCACTGGTTTCCCTTTGACAATTTTTCTCCCACCACAAACCACCACCCAGTGATCTTGCCTGCCCCCCACATCTTGATCCTTAAGTCTTTCTCTCATTTTATTCTTTTCAGCTTTTTGTCTTTTACTTTGCTTCTACTTCTCCTACTCCAAATGCTTCTCCCTGCTTATCCGTACTTTTTCATTTGCTTTAGGAGAGAGCACTTATTCAATAACTTCCCGTCTTCATTTTCCTAGACAACATTAAATTCTTAAGTGCTTTTATTGATGCCTTTAAGTGTTGCCAACCCTCTAGTGGAACTGCAAAACCTATTGGGATAGCACAGTTATAAAGAATTAGATACTAGGTATAGAAAAATCACTGTGCATATACTGTATATGTTATATAATAGTATCATATATGGGGAAGAACTTTAAACTTCTTGAAGAAAAAAGCATTTCCAAATCATGTATCCTAGAAAAAGCTTAACAAGGTTTAGGACACCAGAAGGGACCTGGAATTTTAAAGACGTTATTCTTTATGCATAACACTTGGCATTCTTTTCTTAGGAAAAGAAAGGAGCTTAGGCTTTCTTTTCAAGAAAGCCAAGTGTCATGTTATACATAAAGAATAACATTTAGCATTAGGCATTGAAGGTATTTCAAGATTGTGCATGTCTAGGACAGTATACACATTTTTTTCCCCATGAAAATACCAAAGACCTTCATTTTTTTGAGATTTCTCCACTTAAAAAATTTGTTCCTAGGTTTTCTCAAAAGATTTCCTAGAAACCACAGAGGTTTATAGCCAATATAAACCCATTTGCAGCTTTTTGTGCTGTAATGAAATTTCAAAATTTGTCACGTGCTCTGACATTTCCCATCCTCACTCTGTCTGTCCCTCTCACTGTGTGCCTTTGAGTGATAGCACTGCATGTACTTTGTGATGTGTGCTGCCTTTAGCTACAGTCTGGTAGTCACAGTTACTCTAACCCTTTAGAATGCCTGGGGCTCAGTGTTACTTGAATGCCGTCTCCATGGCACTTTCCGCTCATATTTCCCATTTATGTCAACCCCTTTTGTTGCCTTACACGTACTATTTGTTCCTGTCTTTCTGCCTCCAGCTTGTATTCCACACCTTACTTTTTCCCTTACCTGCTTCTTCAGCCATTTTACTTTAATTATCTCAGGATGTCTCAGCATGTCTTCCCAAAGACATGCCAACTAGACTGACTTCATTCTTTTTGTTCTTCCTTCTAAAGGTTGAACTAGGGTGATCCGTTTTTAATGTAATGATACTAAAGGGGTGTAGGAGCAACTTGAGTATAAGAAAAGAATAGATAATAGGAAAATTATAATAAAACCAAAATATTTAATAAACATAATAATGCATGTCTTATTCTAAAGAAGAGTTCAATAACATACTCTAATATGACACTGGCAAAATTCTAACGAATATTTGTTCATTAAGAAGAAAGTGTATATGATGATGGGACTTCCTGGGAAGTTGAAGATAGTATTGTTGGGATTGGCTGGTGGATGCATAAACACCAGGTAGTAAAGAAAGCATGTCAATAGAAGTATCAGATGCCCATTCATACTGTAAATACTGTGTGTAAAACTGTTACAAGTGACAGTTGTATGTAAATTTTAAATGCACTGATAAATATTGTCATATACATAATAATTTAAAATTATAATTAGATATCCCTTGCCTTCCTTAAACGCTTCTCTTCTTTTTCCCCTCCTTTTCAACTTTTTCCCTTGCCCCTTTTTTCCCCACCCCTTAAACTGATGTTTCTCAAAGCATGGCCCTAAACTACCTATATCAGAATCACCTAGAAGTTTTTGAAAAGTGTATAATCCCCTAGCCTCATCCCAGATTTATTGAATGACAATCCTTGTGGATGTTAAACATCCAATATTTTTAGCATTGATGATTCTTAAATAGATAAAAGTTTGAGGATCACTGCTAAAAAGTACCCGTTAACACTGAATTCTGTCCTCATCCTCTCAAAGTTGCCTTGGCGAATCAATTCCCTTCTGCAGTTGTAGCTACTACTTCTGAGTAGAAGATTCCAAACTTCTCTTATATTCTGACCTCTTTCCCACACTTCATTTCCACAATTCCAACTGTTTTCATCAGTAGGTCCATCAGGTGTTGTAAGAGAGTAGTCTTCACTATTAAAATAAGTAGTCTTCACTATTAAAACCCTCCAAATGTTTAGTAAAGAATTATGAGAGCAGTATCTTTAGGTAGAGAGGATGGCAGAGTAATACTAACTGCAATGTCTGTGAGTTTCACTTTCCAAGTTTTTTTTTTCTTGCCAAAGCTGCATCCTAGCCACACCATTTAAATCTCAGAAACAGCATACTCTAAACTGGTTAAAAGTATAAGCTTAAGTATTTGCTTTGCCACTTACTAGCAGTAGAATTTGGGAGCAAGCTATTTTATTTCTCTTAGCCTAAGTTTTCTCATCTGTAAAGTAGGAACAAAAACAGTAATAATAATTAGGGTTTTGATTGTGGAGATTAGATATGTAATACGTTTTAAGCATTTAGTATAGGACCTAGCAATTAGTAAGTGATTGATTAATCTTAGCTGTTACTTGCAATAAAAGCAAGTAACCTCCTATCTTAGTATAGCTGAGATAGATTTTAATTGTCCTAGCTGTGTGTGGTGGTGCACAGCTGTAGTCACAGCTACTTGGGAGGCTGAGGTGGTAGAATCGCCTGAGCCCAGGAGTTCAAGGCCAGCCTGAGCAAGATAGTGAGACCCTGTCTCTTAAAATAATTTTTTTAATTTTTAATTTTCCAAAAGAAATTTAATAAATAATAAAGGAATATGAGGAAAGGTAATATGAGAAACATAAAAAGTCAAACTTTTAAAGTATAGGTTTCTAATCCTAGAGTACTTTACTTATATCTAATAAAACCTATCTAAGTACTAGGCCAAAGAAAATTCCTAAGTAGTCCCTAGGCTATTTCCCCTTCTGTTATGTGTTTCCATCTTTCCTGAGAAGGAGATCCAGTCAGATATCATACGGTTATAAAAAAGAGTTTCATGGCCTTCAAGGTGTAGAAGGAAAATGCACTTCTCAACATTCCCTTCTGTAGGTCCCTATCACCACAAAAGTCAGGGTCACCAGGATCCTCTCTCATTTCACTGAAGATTAAAACACAGTTCATAAACAGAGTCAAGAAACTAGTATGTCATTAATCCCCTCACTGAAATAAATACTTTGAACTCTATATGTCTGAAACTGAAATCATGATATCTTTCCCTCGCACAAACAACCTGCAAAAGAGCCTGCCATTATTCTACTCTGTCAACTTTGAAATCTCTAAATCATTCTTGACCCCTCTCTTAACTTGTTACACTTTGTTCTTTACTCTTCATCTTCATTGCCATGACTCAGATTTGGGCCCTCATGACCTAAATTGTTATCACAGACCCATAACTAGTTGCTGAACTATTCTAGAATGAATGTTTTACCGATTTTCTTAAAATACACCTGAGATCAGTTCAGTCCCCTGCTCCAAAACCTTTAGCAACTTTCCATTACCTGTCAAATGATTGTTCAATTCTTTAACCAGTATTTTATAATTTTTGTTCTCTGAACTCAGCCTCTTTGGTTCAGTCTTAGCTCTCTCTGTTCTCCTAAAAATACTCAGGTTGTAGTCAAATCCCATATTTTCTTGTCACGTCACTTTGATGGACTGTTCCCTCTTACTGAAAAGTCTTGCCACCAACTCTTTGCCTACCAAATCTGTTTTTCCAGGACAACTTAAATGCCACTCTTTACTGCTTACCTCAACTAACCATGACCTATCTTCTGAACCCTCATAACAGTGTCTGTACCTCTTTGGCACTTATTACTGATTGTTATTGGTGTATTACTACTGAACTGTATTCTCCTTAGGGGCAGGAAAAGTATCTTTTAAAAAACACTGTACCTAGACAGTCATTAGCAGAGCCTTTGATATATATGTTCAACAAACTTTTTATTAAGTTATTGAGGTTACTACATTTCTACTGTAATCATGATAATATAAAAATTATAATTTAAAACACAGTTATAAAATTAATAATATTCACTTTGATCACTTTCCAATGCTTTCTATATGGAAATATATGAGTTATATATGAGTTAGGAATGCTTATTTGAAATTAAGTTCCTGTTTATCATAAAAAGATTTTTGTTCACGATTACCATGAAATGGACTTATCCTAATTGTGTCTGTAGTTTGCAAAGGCCCAGTTTGTCTTCATTGCTTTGAGTAAAATAACTAGCTTTTCTATTGTATATGCAGAAATATGGTCAACTTGAAGAATATCTCAATTTTGCGGATTACTTTCAAGAAGAGAAGTTTGAGTTGTAACACATTTCCATCAGAGAAGATTTTTTAAATTCCTGTAAATGTGAAGATCATGATTCTTGTTTTTCTGTATCATGTGACATGTTTGTACATTTTATCTATATCTTCATGGCAAAATATTTTGTTTAAAACATGATTATCTTAATTCCTGTGAAGTGGCACTCTACACTCTAATTAAACTTTTATCTGATGTACATAAAAGCATTATCTTAATTTTTAAGTCTGTAAATATATTTTAAAGTTATATAATAATGGCTTTATAACAGATGACTGTCAAGTGAATGAGCTGTTGATATCCTGTCAGTTTAGTCAAAATATATTGTATCTTAAAAATGTATTTAGACTAACGTCTACATGTATTTTTACGGAATTCCTGTCCAGATCTGTTTATTCTTTTACAGTATTAAATGATTTTCACTAATATATTTTTTACTGCTATCATCTAAATCAGTGGGCCATGGAAGAAACCTCATATATCATTCAGTTCAATCCCATTGCTTCAGAATCAGATCATAGCATATCTATTCTAAGTAGAGGAATGCTTTTTTCCTTTTCTTGAAAGTTTCTCTTTCAAATAGATTTCAGGCCTCTAGAGTCTTTCAACCCTCACATTCAGGAATAATTTTATGTAAATTTTCATGCTTTATAATGTTCTTACTTTTTTCTATTCAATTTTGTCTATATATTGATGATTAAGATGTATTTTATTTATTTTTATCCATAGCTTTTTCCATATAAGTATGTATCTTAGGGTCAGAACTGCTGAAAGAGACAAACTCAGCCAAAAACACTTGGAAAGCATATTTTGGTATCTGCATTGCTTTGCATATCTAAATTTTCCCATAAAGTAATAAAGTAAAATGGTTGCAGAGTGAACAAATGAACCCTGTGTGTTCTATATTTTTAAT